TTTGGGGCGCGCCCCGAGGCGCAGACCCTCTTTGGCGACTCCACACAATATGCAGCCCGCCTGCAAGCAGCCGCTGCAGCCGAGGGGCGCGCCTGGCTGATGTGTGGTTGAATGGAGAGCGGCCCAACCCTCCTCCTTCCTCCTCTTCTTCTCCCCGCCCTGACACCCGGGCCTCAAACTTCAACCAAAGCCCGTGCCCTTTTCAATTTACCCCCCTCGATCAAAATGAGCCATTCTTGTCTGTCCTCCGCGGCGGCCCATTGTCTGGCGTGATAGGTTTGCAGATTTGACAGCTGGGCGCACGCAGATTTGATTCAAACTCGGTCTCCCCGAGAGATGAACTTGGACATCAGCAAAGATCCCGAGCACTGCCGGCTGGCTCCTAGACCGGTCTCCCGACCCAGTGTAGACTTCGGTGCCCCGGGCGCCCCCCGGCGTGCGGGAAGGGGAGCGTGTGTCAGGCGTGGGGGGCGGGGGGTGAGCAGCACGACTGGGAACCAGCGGTCCCAGGGGTTGGGGCGAAGGGCTGTGTACATGTTAGGCTTTTTTTGTTGTTGTTAATTTACTCTCGAAACAGCCAAAATGGAGGTCAGCTTATAAATTTTCTAAAGCCAGGTCTGGCCGGGTTTAAATGCAGTGGGCTGGGGGCTCCGCTTTTGTCTCCTTGTCGGAGCTCCAGGAGAGAGGTAGAGACTGCGTGTGCATGTGTGCGTGTGAGTGTGAGTGTGCACGCGCTGGCGTGGACGAACGGATGGGCGCATCCCAGGATCGCCGCTCCAGCGTCCTGGGTCTGAGTGTGTCTTGAAAGCACCAAGTCTTGAATCACAGCCACTAGTGACGTGGGGGAAAACTTTGTGTTCCGAAGAAGGGTCTGGCTCGATTGCCCTAAGAAGAAAGAGCCCTTGTGCCCGTGTATGTGTGTGTGTGTGTCTGTGTGTGTGTGTGAGAGAGAGAGAGAGAGAGAGAGACAGAGAGAGAGAGAGAGAGAGAGAGTGTGTGTGTCTGGCAGCACCCGCGGCCGGCTGCAGAACACTGCGTGTCCTGTGCGCGAGTACGGGTCCGGCCGCGGGTCCCACCGCAAGCGGGCGTGTGCAGCTGCGGCTGCCTGGCGGGCGAGCTTAGGAGGGAGCTGGAGCTGCGGAGCGGCGGGAACAGGAGCAGGCCGAGGGTCCTCTGGCCAGAAGAAATCTGGCCTCGGAACACGCCATTCTCCGCGCCGCTTCCAATAACCACTAACATCCCTAACGAGCATCCGAGCCGAGGGCTCTGCTCGGAAATCGTCCTGGCCCAACTCGGCCCTTCGAGCTCTCGAAGATTACCGCATCTATTTTTTTTTCTTTTTTTTCTTTTCCTAGCGCAGATAAAGTGAGCCCGGAAAGGGAAGGAGGGGGCGGGGACACCATTGCCCTGAAAGAATAAATAAGTAAATAAACAAACTGGCTCCTCGCCGCAGCTGGACGCGGTCGGTTGAGTCCAGGTTGGTGGCATTTGGAGTTTTTTTCGTTCTGTGCTCTCATCTCAAAGCGCGCCCTCCCTTCCAGGTTGGGTCGGACCTGAACCCCTAAAAGCGGAACCGCCTCCCGCCCTCGCCATCCCGGAGCTGAGTCGCCGGCGGCGGTGGCTGCTGCCAGACCCGGAGTTTCCTCTTTCACTGGATGGAGCTGAACTTTGGGCGGCCAGAGCAGCACAGCTGTCCGGGGATCGCTGCACGCTGAGCTCCCTCGGCAAGACCCAGCGGCGGCTCGGGATTTTTTTGGGGGGGCGGGGACCAGCCCCGCGCCGGCACCATGTTCCTGGCGACCCTGTACTTCGCGCTGCCGCTCTTGGGTAAGTCGAGGCCCGCCGCGGGCTTTCTTACCCGCACTCAGGCTCCCTCCCCTCTGCCCCGCAGACTTGCTCCTGTCGGCCGAAGTGAGCGGCGGAGACCGCCTGGATTGCGTGAAAGCCAGTGATCAGTGCCTGAAGGAGCAGAGCTGCAGCACCAAGTACCGCACGCTAAGGCAGTGCGTGGCGGGCAAGGAGACCAACTTCAGCCTGGCATCCGGCCTGGAGGCCAAGGATGAGTGCCGCAGCGCCATGGAGGCCCTGAAGCAGAAGTCGCTCTACAACTGCCGCTGCAAGCGGGGTATGAAGAAGGAGAAGAACTGCCTGCGCATTTACTGGAGCATGTACCAGAGCCTGCAGGGTACGCGTGGAACCTCCCCACCCCACCCCGTGTGATCTGAGCCCAATCTTTCTGTTGTTTTTAGGAAATGATCTGCTGGAGGATTCCCCATATGAACCAGTTAACAGCAGATTGTCAGATATATTCCGGGTGGTCCCATTCATATCAGGTAAGCAGATTTATACTTCCATGCTGATGCCTGTGACCATGCCTGTCTTTCTCTGCATTTGCAGTGGAGCACATTCCCAAAGGGAACAACTGCCTGGATGCAGCGAAGGCCTGCAACCTCGACGACATTTGCAAGAAGTACAGGTCGGCGTACATCACCCCGTGCACCACCAGCGTGTCCAACGATGTCTGCAACCGCCGCAAGTGCCACAAGGCCCTCCGGCAGTTCTTTGACAAGGTCCCGGCCAAGCACAGCTACGGAATGCTCTTCTGCTCCTGCCGGGACATCGCCTGCACAGAGCGGAGGCGACAGACCATCGTGCCTGTGTGCTCCTATGAAGAGAGGGAGAAGCCCAACTGTTTGAATTTGCAGGACTCCTGCAAGACGAATTACATCTGCAGGTAAGTGGGCACTGGCAGCTGGTGATTAATGATTCCACCCCCCACCCCTTTTTTCCTATTGTAGATCTCGCCTTGCGGATTTTTTTACCAACTGCCAGCCAGAGTCAAGGTCTGTCAGCAGCTGTCTAAAGGAAAACTACGCTGACTGCCTCCTCGCCTACTCGGGGCTTATTGGTAAGATCCGAGAGAAGCAGGATGGGAGAAGAAACAATAAAATGCCTTGTTTTTATTCTTTTAGGCACAGTCATGACCCCCAACTACATAGACTCCAGTAGCCTCAGTGTGGCCCCATGGTGTGACTGCAGCAACAGTGGGAACGACCTAGAAGAGTGCTTGAAATTTTTGAATTTCTTCAAGGACAATACATGTCTTAGTGAGTTTGTAAAAAATAAGAAACAAAGGAGCTTGAAATTGGATTTCCTCCTGTTTTACTGCAGAAAATGCAATTCAAGCCTTTGGCAATGGCTCCGATGTGACCGTGTGGCAGCCAGCCTTCCCAGTACAGACCACCACTGCCACTACCACCACTGCCCTCCGGGTTAAGAACAAGCCCCTGGGGCCAGCAGGGTCTGAGAATGAAATTCCCACTCATGTTTTGCCACCGTGTGCAAATTTACAGGTGAGAACTGCGTCCAGATTCCTTGCTGGGGCGTTTGAGCATTTTTTTTCTTGTCCCTCTCCAGGCACAGAAGCTGAAATCCAATGTGTCGGGCAATACACACCTCTGTATTTCCAATGTAAGTATGTTTCTTTTGGAGGCTTCGTGCATGTGGATGATAATGAAACCATTCTTCCTTACAGGGTAATTATGAAAAAGAAGGTCTCGGTGCTTCCAGCCACATAACCACAAAATCAATGGCTGCTCCTCCAAGCTGTGGTCTGAGCCCACTGCTGGTCCTGGTGGTAACCGCTCTGTCCACCCTATTATCTTTAACAGAAACATCATAGCTGCATTAAAAAAATACAATATGGACATGTAAAAAGACAAAAACCAAGTTATCTGTTTCCTGTTCTCTTGTATAGCTGAAATTCCAGTTTAGGAGCTCAGTTGAGAAACAGTTCCATTCAACTGGAACATTTTTTTTTTTTCCTTTTAAGAAAGCTTCTTGTGATCCTTTGGGGCTTCTGTGAAAAACCTGATGCAGTGCTCCATCCAAACTCAGAAGGCTTTGGGATATGCTGTATTTTAAAGGGACAGTTTGTAACTTGGGCTGTAAAGCAAACTGGGGCTGTGTTTTCGATGATGATGATGATCATGATGATGATCATCATGATCATGATGATGATCATCATGATCATGATGATGATTTTAACAGTTTTACTTCTGGCCTTTCCTAGCTAGAGAAGGAGTTAATATTTCTAAGGTAACTCCCATATCTCCTTTAATGACATTGATTTCTAATGATATAAATTTCAGCCTACATTGATGCCAAGCTTTTTTGCCACAAAGAAGATTCTTACCAAGAGTGGGCTTTGTGGAAACAGCTGGTACTGATGTTCACCTTTATATATGTACTAGCATTTTCCACGCTGATGTTTATGTACTGTAAACAGTTCTGCACTCTTGTACAAAAGAAAAAACACCTGTCACATCCAAATATAGTATCTGTCTTTTCGTCAAAATAGAGAGTGGGGAATGAGTGTGCCGATTCAATACCTCAATCCCTGAACGACACTCTCCTAATCCTAAGCCTTACCTGAGTGAGAAGCCCTTTACCTAACAAAAGTCCAATATAGCTGAAATGTCGCTCTAATACTCTTTACACATATGAGGTTATATGTAGAAAAAAATTTTACTACTAAATGATTTCAACTATTGGCTTTCTATATTTTGAAAGTAATGATATTGTCTCATTTTTTTACTGATGGTTTAATACAAAATACACAGAGCTTCTTTCCCCTCATAAGTAGTGTTCGCTCTGATATGAACTTCACAAATACAGCTCATCAAAAGCAGACTCTGAGAAGCCTCGTGCTGTAGCAGAAAGTTCTGCATCATGTGACTGTGGACAGGCAGGAGGAAACAGAACAGACAAGCATTGTCTTTTGTCATTGCTCGAAGTGCAAGCGTGCATACCTGTGGAGGGAACTGGTGGCTGCTTGTAAATGTTCTGCAGCATCTCTTGACACACTTGTCATGACACAATCCAGTACCTTGGTTTTCAGGTTATCTGACAAAGGCAGCTTTGATTGGGACATGGAGGCATGGGCAGGTTCTCCTTTCTTTGGAAACACATCCATGCTGGGATGCACAGTTCTTTTCCTAAGGATTGTGTTTACTCCTGACTGCAACGTCTTGGCCACTGTTTGGAGCAGTTTGGTCTGAAGGTCATTAAGGATCTGCTTGCATCTTGTTTCATGTCCTCCGTGACAGACTGCAGACCATGTTAGAAGAGAAGGAAGGTTTGTGGATCAAGAGGGTTGACATTAGGTTTGGTGAGATGAGTTGCTTGGCACAGATCAGCAGAACAGGACCCTGGTGATAAGGCATCTGGCTTTGCTAACCACTTATCATCTTCCATTATTCTCTTTCTTAACTAAGTAGACCCGAAAGTGCACTTTTGAAGTCTGGTTTAGATGGCGAGATTCCGAATCTACAATGATCGAGTACTGGTGGCCACTTTTCTCCAACATTAAGTAAAGAGGAGGAGATTCCACCTTCAGAAAGTGCTGGGAAGCATTGGCTTTCTTCCCACATTGGTAGAAGAGATGGAGGAGGAAACCAGGGTGCACATTTCTACAGATCCCCTTTGCCTGCTGGTGTTTGCCTTGTAAGATAAGTCACTGGGGGGAAGGGGAAATCTATGAAATCCAAGATAAAGGCATAGTCTTTCAGCTCTATTGGTGTTAAAAGTATATTTGTGTCCAAATGTTAATCAACACAAATGTACAGTACTCAGTACTGACTTTTTTCACTTCAAAATGTTTTCAAGGGAAATTCAGCAGACACCCAACTGTATTTAATTAGTGAAAAGATCTATAAAGACTCTTACTTTGAATAAACACATTAAGTAAGTGTGTCAAAATATTTGGAATGCCAGTTATCTATGAGCGCATATCTCTTACAGAGTGTATTTTGTTTTCATTAAGGTATCTCTGTGTATCTACACTGGACTAATTTCATAGGGATCTGATTCTATGTGATCCACTGTAGAAAGCTACTGATTACTTCTGCAGTAACAGCAGCTCTAATTAGCATCAGATGACCAAAGCGGAAATGGGAGTTTCAGCGCTAACAAGGGCAGCCTTCATTGAAGAATGCATGGGTAGGCAATATATAAATTACATTTTGAAAAGCCTCATCTGTCACCAACAAATATCTCATTTTTCTTCAGTGATAAAAGCATATTCAAGTTACCAGCTCCTCAATTTGAAAATCAGTTGCTGATTAAATAAATAGGGGGAAGCATCTTGTTCAGGGACAACACGTTAGAGAGATTCTTATCAAAGCAAGCCAAGCAAGGTTTCCGCCATTCAGTGTGATCTTAGTTTGACACGGTGACCCTAAAACACCATCATTTGCCCCAGAACTGGAGCACAATAAGTTAAATCATTTACCTGTCTCACTTCTTCTTGGCGTGCTTAAAAGCAAAAATGATTCGCTACTTCCTGTCCTTCAGTCCGGGCATTTGGGGTGCCACTGAAGACAGGGGTTATCTGCTGAGGTTTGGGTGTCTTGCAGGAAGTATCTCATTGCAGTTGATTTTGATGAAACCAAACAGTAACTAGGGTCCATGCAGACCGTGACTCCCTGATTACATCTAGCCATGCCCTACTTATTTCAGAGAGAAAGAGAGGGGGAATAAAGGCAGTATTGCCACACTGATTAGAAGCACATTCATTCCACTTTGATGTTGAATATTTTTGACCGATACATGCTTGAGTATCTTTTTAATAGAGCACATGAAGGAAGAAGCACACAATATAGAGAAGGAATTGAGAATGCCAATTACATATTTATTTTTCCATACCTGATTTTTTTCAAGTCTGTAATAAAAAAAGTATAAGTTGAGATTAACATAGGTTATTTTTCATGAAGTATAGCAAACGATCTAGAATGTGATAGGAGTGTGGTTTCCATTTCTTTTTTTTTTTTTTTAACAGACTTTTGTGCTGTAGTAAGAATGTCTTAGAAGTTGTGTCTTCGAGTTCCTCAAACACCGGACAGGGCTCCCCCAGAGCTGCCTCAGCCTTTGATTTGGTCCATATTCAGACACTTCCTGTCTTGCATACACTCTGAGGATGGGCCGCTTCTAGCTGCCGCCCGTCTCCCTCTTGCCTTCTTGTCTCTAAATCAGACACTCCCAAGCACTCCATCTGCTATACTAGGAGAGTGGGAGAGCCAAAGCATTTTGGAGTCCATGTAAAGTGCCTGGGAAAAGAGATGTAAGAGCAGTGGGAGTTTATATAATTAGCGAATTCTTTTCTCAGAATTCAGCGGAAATGTATTTCTGTTGTTATTATTTACAAAATTGTGGCCTCAGAGGAGCTGTCTTTTGGAAAATAAGTTTTCATTCATGCAGTTAGTTAGACATGCACGATGTACTTGAATCAATAAACTGTGGACCAGAAAAGGGCTGCTTAAATGAATTCACGTGTTCTAATTCTCTTTCGAGGCTGTTGATGACCTCCTGGATTCATACCCCCATGATCTGTCTTGCTCTTGCCTCTGTTCTTTGATAAAGCACATCAGACTATGTGACACCCATCTTTTCAAGAACGACCTAAAAGCAATGACAACAGGCAGGAGAGAATTACCACTGGCCTGGGCACAGTGACAGCAGAAGGCCCACCTGAGCTTGGAGAGTTGGCGAGATAAGGCAAAATCAAGGTGCAACAGTGGGCCATGTTCCAAGGGTGAATGGATCTGAGAGTCCGCTGATGTTCCTTACTGATCAGAACAGGGACCTTCTAACGAAACAGCCAGAGTTCCTTGAATCAGGCAGAAGTTCTTTAGAGACAGGAAGCCAGAGCTATTGATAATATCCGAACGACAGAGGAAGGAATTTCTTATTAGAAATTCTAAAATAAAACAAGTGGGGATTTGGTTGGATACCCTTAGAAGCTACATTTTTCTCTCATCCCTAAGATAGATATCTCAAGTGTATATCTGACACCTCTTGGCTTTGACACGGCTCTGCTTCTCAAGTGACCATTTGTTTTAAGTCTGTTGTCTAGAATTCTTTGTGGGGGCTGGACCTCTGAAAAAGATTCTCACTGCAGAGGCTTTAAATCTGTGTTTTTTTCCACTCCCTCCGTCCTGGGATGTATTCGGTAGGACATTTCATTTATATCAGGATATTGGCTGATTCAGCTCTCTTTCATCGTTATTATTCAGGCCTCCCTCCACCACCTTGTTCTTTATTGCCTAAGTATTGCCCTCCCCAATTCTTCATCGTAATAGCTCTAAATTTAGTTTGACCCAAATTAATTTTTGTTCCAACAGATATATTTTAAGACAGAGAAGCCTCTCTCAGGAGCCAGATGATCTGAAGATGATGCTAATCCCCAAATACGAAGTTCCTCCAGCTAACTCTCCTCTGAGCTCCCTCTTCTTAGCTTTGGGATTGGGGATGGTCTCATCCTTGCCAGGAATCCCTTTGTTGCTCCCAGTGTCTCTGATGAGCTTCTCCTCCCTCCCAGAGACAATGCAGGGGTGGTTTTCAGCAGAATGTGCCACCTGCACTTCTGATTGTTCTGAGACCCAGCCCAGAGGGGTGGAGAAGGCGCACAAACCCTATTCCAATAAACTGCCTGCAGAGAACCACAGCCTGCTAATAGTCGTTGAGGTCTCAGCCCCCTAAGGTCTCCAAGCTCATTTGACCAGCGCAGCTGCGACTTCGGCTGTCTGCCTCTGGCAGGTGCCAATATCAGCATCTTGTCCCACTGCCATGGGGAGTTAATTTTTGCTCCAGGGCAGCTGCCAAGCCCAGCACCGGCATCAATAGAAGGTTTTCTCTGATTTTCTTCTCTTCCTCTCAGGCTAGGCTTTCTTACCAATCCCCAATTTTCTTCTGTAGGGCGCCAGGAGACTGGCCAGAGATCTTTAGACTCTTACTTAGTTTGAACATCTCTTGCTGCTCACACCCAGGCTTCTTCAGCAGAAAGCATGACCCATAGTAGGTACTCAGAAACTGGTTGAATGAAAAGCCTTGACATTTAAGGGCTTTATTCTGTCATACGGTAGCAAGAACTGGCCTATTGGCATCGTATTCCTGGCATTGAGCTGTATTGACCCTGAATGTGTCCTCCTGAGGTTTTTGAGGGTGACCTAGGAGAAAGGGTCTGAAAAAGCACTGGGATCCAAGTGACTTTAAATCTGCCCGTGGCATTTCCTGCTGAGAGGCGAGAAACTAGCATCTCTCCCAACAGGCTCACATCCGCCAGGAAGGACAGAGCCCAAAACGGGGGTAGACTTTGTGGGAAATTCGCCAGTTAGTCCGCTGAGATTTTAATCTGCCTCAAGCACAGGATGCTGACAAGAAAGGTAGACCACTCCCCCGATCCCAGACAAACCCCAGGGGTGACAACTTCTCCATCAGTATCCTGAGAAGCAACATCAAATGCTTACCAAGTCAGCACGTTTACTGAGTGAGTACTCTGACGGAATAAACCAGCATTTGGAGCTGAACTTGAGAACACAGGGCCCTCTGACAGCAGCTTAGGGAAACACCCATCCCTTCCAGATTGGCAGAATCCTTCCATTTCATGTCCTTCGGAGACGCTGTATTCTCTTTACAAATCATTCATGAAACTGAGACTCAGTCTCCCAGGGGTAAGTCCTGGGCCACGTGCAAACAATGGCAAATCCAGCTCTTCCATGATAGAGAAGGCAAACACACCCACCTTCATCCTGAGCCTAAAAGGCCACCTCTGAGCACTTGGGCAGCCACTCCTCTGGGCCTCAGAGGGCCATGAGCTTGGCCAGGTAGGCACAGCGGCGGGGAAGTCACAGCTGTCAGGTACCGGCCATGGTGCAGGTGGGAATAGGAGATGCCAGAGCTGCTTTAGCTGAGGAAAGCAAACAGTCAGCAGTGCTCAAAGGAGCAAAACTTCGAATGTGCACATTGACCCCTGACACCTGCAAGCATAACACAGATCCTAAGACTAGAGTGAAGTAGGAAGAAGAATTAGAAAATCCAGTGGATGTCCTGAGTATAGGGAACCAGGGCCGTTGAAAATCAGTAAAGGTTGATTACCTGGGGCGAGACCGGGTGACTGTGGCAGTGCAGGTGAAGGTACCCTGGACCTTCTCAGTTCGCTGGCACATAAGGCTCCGCCAATAAAGCGTGGTTCTCTCTGTCACACACACACACACACACACACACACACACACACACACACACACACACACAATGATTGGAGGGCTATATGATCCAGCATTAGCTTCCTGGTGTGCCAAGCATGCTTGATCGGGAATTTTTTTTTATTATTATTATTTTTTAGCTGTAGCTGAAGGCATTTCTCGGATGTGGAGAGGAGAATGGAAATCGCAGAACCAAATCAGTTTGCCCTGCCATATTTGGCTGTGGTCTGTCATTGGGCATTTCTGATGTGCTTTTCTGGATTCAGGAAGAGCTGATTGTCCTCCGAGGGTTGAAAAAAAAAAAACAGTTTCAGAAACCTGAATCCAGGGCCTTATAGTTCTCCTCATTATCTATCTTCTTCTCCCTTCCCTCGCCCAAGGGAGTGGGGGAAACACTTTTCACTGCAGAGTTTGCTTTAAAGTTTTCCCATCTTGCGTGCATTATCCCTTGATATTAAAATTATTTTCTCAGTTTAATCCAACTCCTGCTGAGAAGCTGTGTGAGATTTAGGCTGTGGGGTTTTTTTCTTGTACTCTTTTGGATGGTGTTGCATTTTTCACTCTTAACCCGAGGGTGTGTTTCAGCTTATGTTCGTTCTGTTTCATGCAGGTTTATAGCACGGTAGAGTAGAAGGCGGCTTCTGATTTTTAGGGTATTTTTAGAATTCATTCCTGAGTGAGGGGTTCAGACACCCAGTCTCCTCGGAACAGGGGTGAGGGGTCGACTGAGCTTTGTTGAGAAGCCTCCAGTTAGGCTTCGGGCGGGTCTCCATGTTATATTGTGTGTTTACTGAGCTTCCCACTGGTAGAAGATGACACATTTGTCCATCGTCCTGTGTATCTGCTTTCCAGAGGACACCGGAGCATTCTCCTGGGGTCACTCCCACATGGCTGCCTCACATAGCTGTTTTGCAACAGCCTTTATTGCCAACACCCTTGGAAGAACATCTCCTGTAGAAGTACAAGTTTTGCAATATGGACTTTGGAAGTGGTTTTGTGATGTTCGAATTTTCTGTTAGCCTATTGCTCAAGCACTACAGAATGTACATAGTCCCTTTGGCCATCCTCTCACCCCAGAATATCCTAATAAACATTGTTTTCTTTTTTAAAAAAAATCATTGTGGTGTCTTTTTCTTTTATCCCATTC